TTCTAAGGTCCTTTCTAGTTCTAATAATTGAGCAGTCTACCCTTTGCACTTCTGGCTGGTCTATGTTACTTCTGGCAAAATACCTTATGTGCTAGTTTGTCCTGTTCCTTCCCTTTACACATAAGGGAACTGAGGCCCAGCGAGGAGAAATGACTCCTTCAAAGGATTAGTGACAGAGCTAGGACTGGAACTCACATGCTACTCTCAGGCCAGATCTTTCAACACAGCTTTTGCCATCCTATATTAAAAAAACAAACAAACAAAACAAAGTATCAGATTTCACCACTCTTGCTTTTGAGGTGGAAAGAAATCCGGATTCCTACAAGCTCACTATGCTAAGCTGATTCCTAAAGTGGAGAAAAAGAAGAGACAAAACCTGTGATATTTGTATTTGGTAAAAACCTAGACTTTCTCAAGGGTGAATTGGGCCTAGGTGTGCCTGGAAGTGAAGAGGGGGCTCTCAAAAGAGCAGAAACTGCACAAGCAAATTTGTCATCCACGAGAAATTCCCATGGGAGTTAAGAAAGTGGGTGGCCCTGGGATTTATGGAGTGACTCTTGACTTGTCTAGATGAGTGCTCCGTAGAAGAAGGGGAATGATGGGAAAAGACCTCAGGAGGGAATCGATCTGGACACAAGGAGGGGACCCCGGACTGGAGACTGGGGCTCACCCCTTTCTCTCAGATGCTGGTGCAGATCCCGGATGAGACGGAAAGAAACCAAGCGTTGGGGGCCACTGGAGCTATCACCGCCCTTGTGCTTCTTCCCCAGCGCGGCCTCAAGCTCGGCCCGCAGCTTTCGGGGTAGCCGCTCTGGCTCCAGCTCCCCGCCGGGGCCCAAAGCACGCACCAATCGCTCGCCCGCAAGCAAAGAGGACGCCATATCTAGCCGGCTCTCCGGTCAGGTGACCCCAACCCGGACTTCCGCCCGCCGCGCGCCGGAAGTAACGCTAAGCGCACCGGAAGTTGCTCTGAGCTCCGGGGTGGGACCAGGCGGGCCAAGAGGGCCGGGACGCCGCGCGGGGCAGTGTGGGACTGGGGCGGAACGCCGCCCGGCCGCGGGTCGGGCTCTGTGTCAGCAGCCGGGCGGGCGCTCGGGCGGGACATGGCAGCCTGTACAGCCCGGCGGGCCCTGGCCGTGGGCAGCCGCTGGTGGTCCCGGTCGCTGACTGGGGCCCGGTGGCCAAGGCCGCTCTGTGCGGCGGCCGGAGCTGGAGCCTTCTCGCCAGCGTCGACCACGACGACGCGGAGGCACCTCTCGTCCCGGTGAGGGACGGAGCCAGGGGGCGCGAGGAACTTTCTGTTGCTTGTTCTTTTCCTTCCTACTCAGAAACCGACCAGAGGGCAAAGTGTTGGAGACAGTTGGTGTGTTTGAGGTGCCAAAACAGAATGGAAAATATGAGACCGGGCAGGTGAGTATTGGGCTGGGTCATCTTTCATTTTCGCAGACTCACTGAGGCCCCTCTTTCCTTCCAGCTTTTCCTTCATAGCATTTTTGGCTACCGAGGTGTCGTCCTGTTTCCCTGGCAGGCCAGACTGTATGACCGGGATGTGGCTTCTGCAGCTCCAGAAAAGTAAGTTTCCCTGTGGTTGTGCCTCACAGTATGGTGATCTTGGCCTCCTTCTCCCACCCCATAGAGCAGAGAACCCTGCTGGCCATGGCTCCAAGGAGGTGAAAGGCAAAACTCACACTTACTATCAGGTGCTGATTGATGCTCGTGACTGCCCACATATAGTAAGTAAGCAAGATGGCTGGGCTTGGGGGTCTGGTTTCACCACTGATTCACTTCTTGCCTTAGTCTCAGAGATCTCAGACAGAAGCTGTGACCTTCTTGGCTAACCATGATGACAGTCGGGCCCTCTATGCCATCCCAGGTGAGTAGTTAGCATTTGAATGGTGCCCGTCATTTCACCACTGTCTTTTGCATCTCTGTGCCAGGCTTGGACTATGTCAGCCATGAAGACATCCTCCCCTACACCTCCACTGATCAGGTTCCCATCCAACATGAACTCTTTGAAAGATTTCTTCTGTATGACCAGACAAAAGGTAATCTCTCTCAAGAAGGGGAGGTGGAATGGCAATTGGACTAACCAATTGTATCTTGCCCCAGCACCTCCTTTTGTGGCTCGGGAGACGCTAAGGGCCTGGCAAGAGAAGAATCACCCCTGGCTGGAGCTCTCCGATGTTCATCGGGAAACAACTGAGAACATACGTGTCACTGTCATCCCCTTCTACATGGGCATGAGGGTATGTGGCCAGCCTGGACCCCTTCTAGCAGGTGGGACTTAAATTCTTTTTGTTTTCTCCCTAGGAAGCCCAGAATTCCCACGTGTACTGGGTGAGTGTCACTGTCTGGGAGAAGGGGAGCTTTTTTTAAACTCTCTCTCCCACACCCACCTCAGTGGCGCTACTGTATCCGTTTGGAGAACCTTGACAGTGATGTGGTACAGCTCCGGGAGCGGCACTGGAGGATATTCAGTCTCTCTGGCACCTTGGAGACAGTGCGAGGCCGAGGGGTAGTGGGCAGGGTGAGCATCCTTGGTCTAGTAATTCTGGTCCTTGGCCTGACCCATTTTGCCTAAACCTTTACAGGAACCAGTGTTATCCAAGGAGCAGCCTGCGTTCCAGTATAGCAGCCACGTCTCGCTGCAGGCTTCCAGTGGGCACATGTGGTGAGTGAGTGTGCACAGCAGTAGGGGCCACCCTCCTTCTAAACCAGCTTCTTTCTGACTGTAGGGGCACGTTCCGCTTTGAAAGACCTGATGGCTCCCACTTTGATGTTCGGATTCCTCCCTTCTCCCTGGAAAGCAATAAAGATGAGAAGACACCACCCTCAGGCCTTCACTGGTAGGCCAGCTGAGGCCCCAAGTGCCCAGGCTTGGTCACCGGGAAGAACAACTCTCATCCCACAATTGCTGCAGAACTCTTCTCTCCCCATCATGGGCCACAGTGGGTCTCTTAATTTGATTGTGGGGTTCTTTTTGTGGGGAGGGGTGGTATAACTTTTCTTCAGAAGACCCATGTGGGACACCTCCAAGGCTGGCCTCCTCATAAGCCCTGCCTACACCATGTTCCAGTAAACCTCTCCACCAAGGAACTGTGTTCAGCTGCCACAGGCCTGGAGGAGTTTCCTGGCCTGTCACGTGAGGTTTGATCAGTAAACCAGTGCACGCTTGGCCACCCTTGCCATTTCTGCTCCCAGAGTCTCAGGCTCCCCTTCTGACCCAGTGTGCGCCCTTGACTGCTTTCTTTGCTGCCCTTCCAGGGAGCTGCCCCCCTGGTAGGGCATGTGCCTGTTTCCCTCTCAGCCTGGAGGCTGGCTGGACATCTCCTAGGGTCACTGTGCCTCTCAGCTAGTTGGCGGGGGTGCTGGACTGGACTCTTGTTCACTTTACCTTCTGCCAAATGCAGAGAGGGAGGCCAGTGTCAGGGTCGGAGTGGCCTGGCTCTTAGCACTGACCGACCATTGCCATTTCTGGCCTCGCTAGGCCCAGGAGAGGAGGGAGGCAAGCCAGTCGGGTTTCCTGGAGCAATGGGTGTGCCAGCCCTCAGCATGACTCTGCCAAGCATCCAGACCACAAATGCAGGAATTTGGCTGAGGAGCAGCTTTAGGTATGGATTGATGACTAAGTCAAGCTACTTCCTGAGCTTCTCTCAGATTTCCAAGAGCCAGAGATGAATTGTGCTGCATCTTGCCCCAATTCTTAGGATTTCTTTTCCTCCGCCACTGCAGTGATTGTTAGAGGTAGTTTTCTTGAATTAATATTAAATCACAGTTCCAGCCCTTGTTATTCTTGTCCTTAGTCCTCCAGGGGGAGCTGGGGTTGCAGGGCAACAGTACAGTCGCGCTTACGACCTGGCTAGAACACAAGGTCAGATGATAAACAGAAGCACAGGAACTCAGCCCATGGCCGCAAGCTGGTCAAGGCCTGCTCACTGTAAACATGGCTCTGTACCATTGAGTTTAACACAATTTTATTAGAAATTAGTGTTTGCTTCCATCACTTATGCTGAGCAACCAAATATTACAGTTATGTGATAAAGGAAAAATTCTTTCCTGCCCAGGACCTGCGCCATCCTTTAGGCCGACCTTGGTCACATACCAAATTCAATAAAACCCAATACTGGCCTGTGTTGTTAACAGCAGGCTGCCAGGTTTCTCAGAAACTGACAAGAAAATCTGACCTTCATCCATACTTTGTTTACTTACCCCTGGGCTGCTTGGAGTTGAAAAATGCACACAGCCAAGAGTTGCTTTCTGAATAGGGCTGGAAACTTTCAAAGAAAACCCCCAAACTTTTAAGTCACAAAGTCTGATTAAAGAAGCTAAGATCATGTCAGTGAGTTCAATGTTAGTATTTTCCTTA